CAGATGTTTGACATTAAGCATTTTAGAGTTTTGTTTTTTAGAAAATAGAATCATAGATTATCAGAAGTGGAAGTCCCTTTGGAATAATTTCCCCTGGGTTACACAGATGGCTATGGCAGGGTCAAGGGAGGGGACGGTCAGCGGGGACTGAGCGCAGGCCCCCTCCAGGCTCTGCAGCAATGACCAGGCAGCAAGCCGGCCTCCCGGGCTTGTGGGCTGTCCTCTTTCTCTGGGGTCAGCCTGAGGCTGGAAGAGGCCCGTGGCCCACCGGGCATCAGGCCAAGCCTGGAGCTGACCAGGGAAGGGCCCTGCCAGGCCTTGGGCCTCTGACCCTCAGTCCTGAAGCCTCCCTCTAGCGGCGCCCACCCTGCTCCTTTTCCTGCTGAATTTTACTCAAGTCCGTACTTGAGTATGGCCGGCCCTAGGTTAACCCCGCAGAGTTATTAACCAGGAGTGGCTCTTTCCACCCCCCCTTCCCGCCGGCCCTTCCTGCTGTCCACACCCGGCCAACTCCACTGTCCTGGCAAGGGAGGGCTTCCTGGAGGCGGCAGCGGGCGGCGCGTCCGGCCTTTGTCCCCCCACGCTCTCCAGGGTAGGTCCAGGGACTGCCAGATCAGGGGACCCTTTGCGTCCTGGAGCCTTGGGGGCTGGATGACGTCGCCGGGCACCTGAGGACCCCGCCCATTCCTCCCTCGGTTCCCCAGGGAGCGGGCGGCCGGCGGGGCTGGGCGGGGCCGAAGGAAGGGGCCGCTTGCTCCGACGCCGCGCACGCGCCAGGGCCCGCAGGCGGGTTAGGAAATGACGACCGCGCGCGGGTCTCCAGCAGCACCCGCCCTAGGACCGGCCCCGCCCCCAAGTCCCGGTCCCTAGGGCCGGGCACGCCACTCCAGGCCCCGCCCAGAACCTCCCCGCCCAGTCAAGCCCCGCCCCCAAACTCTGTCTCCCCGCGGTATCCTCTGGGGCTCTCCAGGCCCCGCCTCGGCTCGGGCCCCGCCCCTCCAGGCCCCGCCTCCAGCCCCGCCCCGCAGACGGCGCTCGCAGCGCCCCCGGCCCCCAGGCGGCGCGGCTGGTCCCCAGGGGTCTGCGGGCGACTGCGCGGCTGAGGCGCCCGAGTGCGGTACTGGCGGCGGGCGGCGGGCAGCCATGGCGGAGGCCGCGTCGCCGCACTTGTCGCTGCCCTCGGGGCTGCTGGAGCTCTGCGCGCTGCTGGGCGCCCCCCGGGACAGTCTCCGAAGTCTCGAGCAGGTGAGGGGCGGGGAAACTGAGGCGGACGTGGGGTGGCAGTAACTCTTATTTTTCCCTTTTTTAGGTTGCTTATAAAAAGGGAGTCAAACATCTTTCTGCTCTTCTTGATCCAGAGGTCCTGTCCATTTTCGTGCCTCCTTTTATCAGTAAAGAGGACAGTCAAATGGCCGGTGCCAACTGCGGCACTCTCGGTAAAACCCGGATGCGCTCCTTGAGAAAGAAGAGAGAGAAGCCCAGACCAGAGCAGTGGAAGGGCCTCCCGGGGCCCCCCAGAGCGCCAGAGCCTGAGGATGTCGCCGTCCCGGGCGGCGTGGACCTCCTCACCCTGCCGCAGCTGTGCTTCCCAGGTATGTCTAGGAGGTGGGCACCACTGGGCGCCCAGGATTCTTCTCTGTCTCTTTCTGCCTGCAGGGGGTGTGTGCGTGGCCACTGAACCTAAGGAGGATTGCGTCCACTTCCTGGTGCTGACCGATGTCTGCGGGAATAGGACCTATGGCGTGGTGGCCCAGTACTACCGGCCCCTGCATGTAGGTGGTTCCCGTTACTCCCCTCTGAAATTAGGTGACCATGTCGCTGTTGCTTTTCATGTAGGATGAGTACTGTTTCTACAATGGCAAAACGCACCGGGAGTGTCCTGGCTGCTTCGTGCCCTTCGCGGTGTGCGTGGTCTCCAGGTTTCCCTATTACAACTCCCTCAAGGACTGCCTTTCCTGGTGAGCTGGGGCACCGGGGGCCAGGGGTGGTATTGCGGTTTGAGTTTTGTGTTTCGAATTTCAGTTTATTGGCTCTTCTGAAGCCCTGTAAAGATTTTGAAGTGGACAGTCATATAAAAGATTTCGCTGCGAAGCTGTCTTTAATACCCAGCCCGCCACCTGGACCGCTCCATTTGGTAAAGTATATCTGAAATTATATTGTTTTTTCTCTGAACTAATGACGGGAACTGGTTGTCGTAGGTATTTAACATGAAGTCGCTCCAGATTGTGTTACCTGCCCGAGCAGACCCCGAAAGCCCCATCCTGGACCTGGACCTTCACCTGCCCTTGCTGTGCTTCAGGCCTGAGAAGGTGCTACAGGTACGCGGCCCCGCCCCGGCGAGCGCGTCTTGCATGTACTCAGTGCGGCGGGTTCTCCCCTCAGATCCTGACATGCATCCTGACGGAACAGCGGATCGTCTTCTTCTCCTCGGACTGGGCTCTGCTGACGCTGGTCACTGAGTGCTTCATGGCCTACCTGTATCCGCTGCAGTGGCAGCACCCCTTCGTGCCCATCCTGTCGGACCAGATGCTGGATTTCGTCATGGCCCCCACGTCCTTCCTGATGGGCTGCCATCTCGACCACTTCGAAGAAGTCAGCAAGGTTAGGTAGCGAACCTTTGACTTGGAATGCTATCAATCTTTACAGATGATTCCTTGTTTTCTAGGAAGCCGACGGTTTAGTTCTGATAAATATTGATCATGGGAGCATCACCTACTCCAAGTCCACGGACGATAACGTGGACATTCCTGATGTCCCCCTCCTGGCAGCCCAGACGTTTATTCAGAGGTAACGGGAAACATTAATGGTATGAATTTCAGGGCTGAGCTAGCTTCGGTCTGCCTCCTTCCAGGGTGCAGAGCCTCCAGCTCCACCATGAGCTGCACGCCGCCCACCTCCTCTCCAGCACAGACCTGAAGGAGGGCCGAGCCCACCGGCGGTCCTGGCAGCAGAAACTCAACTGCCAGATACAGCAGACCACCCTGCAGCTGCTCGTGAGCATCTTCAGGTACGTGAGAGAACATTCCCAGTGTCCATGAGTTTAGCACTCAGACTCTCTTTCTCTTTGTTAGGGATGTAAAGAATCATTTAAACTATGAACACAGAGTCTTTAATAGTGAAGAATTTCTCAAAACCAGGGCTCCAGGGGACCATCAGTTTTATAAGCAGGTGAGAGCTGTGGGATTTGGGTGTGCCTGTGTAGCCCAGTGACCAGCCCCTCTCTCTTTTCCAGGTCTTAGACACCTACATGTTCCATTCTTTTCTTAAAGCCCGGCTCAATAGGAGGATGGACGCCTTTGCTCAGATGGACCTCGACACCCAGTCGGAGGAGGACAGGTGCTTCACTGTTGTGTTTTGGATCTGCAGCTATAAACTAACGCGTTGCTTTTTCGTACCCCAGAATAAATGGAATGCTTCTAAGTCCAAGGAGACCGACCGTTGAGAAAAGAGCCTCCCGGAAGTCCTCGCACCTGCATGTCACCCACAGGCGCATGGTGGTCAGCATGCCCAACCTGCAGGACATTGCCATGCCTGAGCTGGCACCCAGGAACTCCTCGCTCCGGCTGACGGACACCGCAGGCTGTAGGGGCAGCAGCGCAGGTGAGGGCTGCCCCCCACTGTGGTGCTGTGTGTAATGGTCTCCTTTTCCCCCTGAATGTTTTAGTTCTGAATGTCACGCCGAAGTCCCCGTATACATTCAAGATTCCCGAAATCCACTTTCCGCTGGAGAGCAAGTGCGTGCAGGCATACCATGCCCACTTTGTCTCCATGCTGAGCGAGGCCATGTGCTTTCTGGCCCCCGATAACTCTCTGCTCCTGGCCCGCTATTTGTACCTCCGAGGGCTCGTTTATCTGATGCAGGGACAGCTGCTGAACGCCCTCTTGGACTTCCAGAATCTGTATAAAACAGACATACGGATCTTTCCCACTGATTTGGTGAAGAGGACGGTGGAATCCATGTCTGCCCCTGAGTGGGAGGGGGCTGAGCAGGCGCCGGAGCTGATGAGGCTCATCAGCGAGATCCTGGACAAGCCGCACGAGGCCTCGAAGCTGGACGACCACGTGAAGAAGTTCAAGCTGCCCAAGAAGCACATGCAGCTGGGCGACTTCATGAAGCGGGTCCAGGAGTCAGGGATCGTGAAGGACGCCAGCATCATACACCGGCTGTTCGAGGCCTTGACTGTAGGTAAGAGGAGGCCTGGCACCATCACAGATTTTAGATACCTCTCTTTTCTTCTTATCAAACTAAGGACAGGAGAAACAAATCGACCCAGAAACATTCAAAGATTTCTACAACTGCTGGAAGGAGACGGAAGCAGAAGCCCAGGAGGTCAGTCTGCCGTGGCTGGTGATGGAACACCTGGATAAAAACGAGTGTGTGTGTAAGTTGTCCAGCTCCGTCAAGACAAACCTAGGCGTTGGCAAGATCGCCATGACCCAGAAGCGCCTGTTCCTCCTAACCGAAGGAAGGCCAGGCTACTTGGAGATTTCCACCTTCAGAAATATAGAGGTAAGGACAGCACAGGCAGACGGCGCCAGACCACATTCCTAACTTTTCTTTTCTGCCTCTGCAGGAGGTCAGGAGAACCACTACTACATTTCTACTTCGGAGAATACCCACTTTAAAAATCAGAGTGGCGTCCAAGAAAGAAGTCTTCGAAGCCAACCTGAAAACCGAGTGTGACCTTTGGCACCTGATGGTGAAGGAGATGTGGGCTGGGAAGAAGCTGGCCGATGACCACAAGGTGGGAGACGCGGGTCCCCTCTGCCCTTTGCTGCTGTTTTGAAACGCACGTGTTTCTGTTGTAGGACCCTCACTACGTCCAGCAGGCGCTGACCAACGTCTTGCTGATGGACGCCGTCGTGGGCACACTGCAGTCACCAGGCGCCATCTACGCTGCCTCCAAGTTATCCTACTTTGATAAGATGAGTAACGAAAGTAAGATAAGCCCGTTCTTAGCGTGGATCATTAACAGTAACACTCCAAGTGTCTTGTCTTTCAGTGCCCATGACGCTTCCGGAGACAACCCTGGAAACACTGAAGCATAAAATCAACCCCTCGGCGGGGGAGGCGTTCCCACAAGCGGTGGACGTGCTGCTCTACACTCCAGGTAAGGCCCCTCTGCCCGCGCCTCGCTGCCAGTCCTAACAGTTTTGTGCTGCTCTCCTCTTTAGGGCATCTTGACCCAGCCGAAAAAGTTGAAGATGCTCACCCCAAGTTATGGTGTGCTCTGAGCGAAGGCAAGGTGACCGTGTTCAATGCTTCTTCATGGACCATCCACCAGCACTCCTTTAAAGTGGGCACTGCAAAAGTGGTGAGTACACGAAGCGTCAGGAAAGAAGCCTCTGATTTCTCACGTTCCCGTGGCCTCCTGTTAGAACTGCATGGTGATGGCCGACCAGAACCAGGTGTGGGTTGGCTCGGAAGACTCCGTCATCTACATCATCAACGTCCACAGCATGTCCTGCAACAAGCAGCTCACAGCCCACTGCTCCAGTGTCACGGATTTGATTGTGCAGGACGGACAGGAGGCACCCAGGTGCAGTAAGCTCTGCTGGGGAGAAGGGACTGTAAAGGTGTGTGTGTGTGTTTTGTGCCCCCAGCAACGTGTACTCGTGCAGCATGGACGGCATGGTGCTGGTGTGGAATGTGAGCACACTGCAGGTGACCAGCCGCTTCCAGCTGCCGCGAGGTGGCCTGACGTCCATCAGACTGCACGGCGGCCGCCTGTGGTGCTGTAAGTCCGGCCCCTGCCATCAGAGCGGGCACCCTGGCCCCATCCTAGCTCCTTCCTTCCACAGGCACAGGTAACAGCATCATGGTCATGAAAATGAATGGATCCCTCCATCAAGAATTGAAGATTGAGGAGAACTTCAAAGACACCAGTACCTCCTTCCTGGCCTTCCAGCTCCTTCCTGAGGTATCCCAGCAGGGGCTGTGGGCCCAGCATGTGCCCATAGCCCACACCGTGCCCTGCGTTTCAGGAGGAGCAGCTGTGGGCGGCCTGTGCAGGACGCAGCGAGGTTTACATCTGGAGCCTGAAGGACCTGGCCCAGCCCCCGCAGAGGGTGCCCCTCGAGGACTGCTCTGAGATCAACTGCATGATCCGGGTGAAGAAGCAGGTAGGGTGGAGGGCCCGCCATCCCCAGCATCCCCGGCAGGTCTCGCTTGCCCTGGCCGCATCCCCATGCTCCCGAGAGCCAGCCGCACGCCCTCGTGCCCTCCTGCCTTCGCCTCTCAGGGTTCCCCTCCTAACAGGCACGTGCAGGGTTGGTGCCAACGGGCCCACAGGTCACCATGTGCTGGTTTCATGGTGTGGTCCAAGCACTCCACAGCGCATTCCCCCAAACTGGATGGCTTCAAATGACAGAACTTAATTTTCTCACAGTTCTCGACGCTGGAGGTCCAAAACCAAGGTGTCGGCAGAGCCGCTTCCCTCGGGGGCTCGGGGGGAGCGTGCACTCCAGGCCCTTCTCTCCCCCACCCGCTCATGTGGCCGCCGTCCTTGGCGTGCCCTGGCTGTGGACGTGGCACTCTAACCTGTGCCTGCACCACATGGCACTCTCTCTCCCTGTGTGTGTCTCTTATGGGGATGCTGGTCGTACTGGATTAACCAGTGTGACCACATCTGAACTATCTGCAGACTCTACTTCCAAAGAAGCTCACATTCTGAGGTTCAGAGGATATGGATTTGGGGGGACACTGTTCAACCCATTACAGTCTGCCCTCTGGCCCCCTAAATCCACATCTGTTCCACATGCAAAATACACCCCCTCCATCACTACATCCCCCGAAGTCCCAGTCCCTCCAGTGTCAGTTCTGAGCCCCAAATCTCCAAGTGAAGCCAAAGCCCTCCGATGTGGGTGAGCCGTGGGCGGGTCCCACCTGGGGCAGAACCAACCCCTCTTGCACCGTGAACCTGCGCAGCTAGAACAGGCTGTCTCTTCCCAAAACACAAGGCTGGGCCAGGCAGAGGTTAGACATTCTCATCCGAAAAGGGAGAAATTGGAAGGAAAGCTGGACTTCCAGGCCCCGAGCAAGTCGGAGACACGGCGGGGGTGGGGCGGAATTCGTTTAGTGTTTTCCCCCATAACTTAATTGGGGTATAATTGATGAATAAAAATTATATATATCTAAGGTATACAAGGTGATATTTCAGTATACATTGTGAAATAATCACAAGCTAATTACCATATCTGTCACCTCACACAGGTGGCTGTTGTTTGGTGAGAACACTTAAGATGCACCCCAGCACTTTTCCAGCACGCAGTGCAGTCTTCTTCCCCAGAGGCCCCTCGGCCATTAGGTTCTAAGCCCGAGAAGGGTCCTGTGCACCTGCCAGGCGGCCCTGACCCTCAGGCGGCAGAGGCCCTGTCCAGGAAGGACATAGATTTGGAGGCACACGCGTCAATTCTGGGTAGCCGGGCAAAGCCCTGGTGCTCTTGGGAGGGGCTTCTTTCCCTGCTGACCCCTCCCGTTTCTCCCTGGCAGGTCTGGGTGGGCAGCCGAGGGCTGGGGCAGGGAACACCCAAGGGGAAAATCTACGTGATTGACGCCGAGAGGAAGACCGTGGAGAAGGAGCTGGTGGCGCACATGGACACCGTGAGGACGCTGTGCTCGGCTGAGGACAGATACGTGCTGAGTGGGTCGGGCAGGGAGGAGGGGAAAGTCGCCATTTGGAAAGGCGAATAAACGTGGCTGAGTCTGCCAAGTGGAACTGTGCCCTATGTGTGGGGACTGGCTGCCCCCTAGAGCCTGCCAGGAGCAGAAGCCTGGAGGGGTGGCAGGGCAGAGCAGCCCAGGCTCAGCATGGAGCCCACTTACCGTGTGGCCAGCCGCGAGACCCATGGCCACGCACCTTCTCTCAGGCCTTCGGGCCCCCTGGTTAAACTGCACCAAGGGTGTTTCCTGTTGGGGTGTGTCTCAGGCAGGCAGCTGCGTCTTGTTGGTGATAACCTCTGCTGGGAGGTTACTTTGTTGCCTAGAAAGTTCTGGAATCCACAACCAGGGGCTGGCACTGGAGCCAGCAGCTTGGCCGAGTCACAGGTGACCCGTGGCCCTCACGTCTCTGGTTTTACCTTTCCTTACTTCATTCATTCACTCACCCAGTCCTTACGAATCACCGAGGAACACTGGGCTGAGCACATGACAGGGAGCCTGGAGCCCCGGGGCCTCCAGCGAGGCCTGAGAAGGGTGGTTCGGGTAACCACTGTGGGCTCTCTCCCATCACAGAAGGTGGACAGGGCCTACCCAGGTGGAGGGGACCACCCTGCGATCAGGTGTTTGCGACAGGGGTTGGGCCAGCTGAGGCAAGCTGTCTTTTTTCCCTTTTCTTTTTAATAGATGCAACATTTTTATAATAATCCTAGAGACCTTTTTTCTACCAAAGATCACAGACCAGAAAAAGTTCCATCTAAAATATCATGCCCAGGAAAGCACATGGGATCAAAAGTAAAATAGCATCATGTGTGATCTCGTCTTCCAGCGTGCCGCTCAGTTCCCCGAATCCGTGTGCACACGTGTGATCTCGTCTTCAGTGTGCCGCTCAGTTCCCTGAATCCGTGTGCACACTGCGTATGTGTACGCGCAGCATGCTATACTGAACTCAACAAGATCTTGGCTGTACATAAATATTTGTAAAAGAGACCCTTTGCACCTTTTTACTGTAATGTTGAGACTTCATTACTTAAATGTTCTACGGAAGGTTCTGGTGTGGTTGTTGGAGCCGGAGGGAGCGTGTCAGCACGTGCTGAGGGCATGGGGCCTGCCCCCTGGGCACCCATCCACAAGCTGGGCCACGGAGCTCCAGCTTCTCAGGACAAAGCCCCGGGGCTGGCGCATCCTGAGGGTCTCTGGGGGTGTTTGCCAGGCTCCTGGGATGGGCCGCTTTCAGAAGCCCTGCAGTGCCTCCAGATGGAAAGGCGGGCCCGGCCTCCGGTTGGGTCTGCATTTTGGAGAGTCCACACCACGGACCAGGTTTTCCCCCAAGGCTTGGCTTTGTGTAGCTACTAACTTCTTGGGGCATTCTGAGAGTGTGGGCAGAGAGAATTATGTGGCCTCATCCTCCCCCAAGGCTGTGCTTGCAGCCCGGGCACCTTCCCACTTTCTAGCTCTGGAGAGGTTGGATTTTGCTTTTGTAAACACATGAATCCTTATGATAAAAGTCTGTCAGTCAAAAATACATTTATAAATTATTTAATGCCAGTCCTCATGTAACCTCAGGTATCTTCAGCTTGTGGAGAATAAATCTGGTTTAATAAACACTGATGTCCGGCTCCTTACTTCATCCAACAGT